CTATACTGTGCAGGACATGGCCAGGCCTGGTGGACACAGGAAGCCTACCCAACACGCTGGTATTTGGCCAACACTGAGGATGTGGTTCATGGGGGAGCAGTCCCCTCCCCACTCTTGCCCATGGGTGACTCTTACCCACAGCTGACTAGGGCCAGCGCAAATACTGGAACCTGTAACAGAATTAAAGGTGAATGTTCTGAGATGTTGCTTGTATGGTGTCTGCTTCCTGTTCCAATGCCCCTAAGTATCTTTGGGATCCTTAAGCCACAAGTGCAGGGCCCAGGCCTGAGCTGGAAGCCTGGGCAATGCAGTGGTTAAGAGAATGGCCTTTGAGGCTAGCCAGAGGCGAGCTTTGGCCCTCCCACTGACCAGCTGTGTTCTTCTGAGTAAGGTGTAGACTTTCTAGGTACTGCCGTGTTTTATTGTTTTTGTTTTGTTTTTAATATGAGAGGCCGCATAACCTAGCTAGCAGGTTCTTTGCAAGGGTTCATTCCACATGCATCCTGCCAGACACTGGGCTGGGTGTTGGAAGATCAGCCTTCCGCGCGCCAGGCGGGGCCTCTGCCCTCACAGAGCTTGCAGCCTGGTGGGGTCGGACGATGTGGCTGGGGGCTTCTCTGCCCGGTTCCTGACACACCGGCCAGCAGTGCAGGTCCGGTGAGCGCGGGGAGGCCGCCCTCAGGGTAACGTGGGGAGCCGGCCGGCCGGACAGTGCGCGTGCACACACTATCTGCGGCGGTGTGCTGACAAGCCAATTGAGGGGACTCCATCTTACAAAACGCGCTTCATGTCGCCGCCATTCCACTGCCTAACCCGGGGAGGGCAGGCACGGCGGGGAGCAGTCTCGAAGGAGGCTGGCGCCAGGCCAAGCGCCGGGCCTTGACGGCTGGAACCGTGGAGTAAAGTCTTTGGGCTGCGCATGCGCGATGCTTCGCCCTGCCCCACCTCTCGGTCGCGGATTGGCGGGCGCGGGTCACGTGGGCACGCCACCCGCTTCCTCGCCGCAGGGGGCCCGCCCGCTGGCCCGTTTCCGGTCCGGTGGGTACAAGATGACGGAGCCGGGCGCCTCTCCCGAGGACCCTTGGGTCAAGGCAAGCCCCGTGGGCGCGCACGCCGGCGAGGGGAGGGCGGGTCGGGCTCGTGCACGTAGGGGGGCCGGAAGACGAGGGGCTTCCCTCCTGTCCCCAAAGTCCCCCACGCTCTCCGTGCCCCGGGGCTGCAGAGAAGACAGCTCTCACCCCGCGTGTGCCAAGGTGGGGAGACAAACGAGGCGTGTGCGCGCGAGCTGACGGGCCCTTCCCGTGCTCTGTGCCGCAGGTGGAGTATGCCTACAGCGACAACAGCCTGGACCCCGGTGAGTAGCTGCCCCATCTTAAGCTCTAGAGGACCCCTTAGTGATTGGGGCCTCTCTTTTCCAGGGCTTTTTGTAGAAAGCACCCGCAAGGGGAGTGTAGTGTCCAGAGCTAATAGCATCGGTTCCACCAGTGCCTCTTCTGTCCCCAACACAGGTAGGCAGTAACATCCCCCCCGACCTCGGGGGTGACCTTTCCCTGCCCCCATCTCTGAGCGTAGATGATGAGGACAGTGATTACCACCAGGAGGCCTACAAGGAGTCCTACAAAGACCGGCGGCGGCGCGCACACACTCAGGCTGAGCAGAAGAGGAGGGACGCCATCAAGGTGAACAGGGAGGCCTGTGCCTCAGCCAGTGCTAAAGAACCCATTTCCCCTGCTGTTTCCACAGAGAGGCTATGATGACCTTCAGACCATCGTCCCCACTTGCCAGCAGCAGGACTTCTCCATTGGCTCCCAAAAGCTCAGCAAAGCCATCGTTCTACAAAAGAGTATGGCTAGGGAAAGCACTGGAGGGGATGGATACCTGTCCTTTTTTTCTTGCCCCCACCCTAGCCATTGACTACATTCAGTTTTTGCACAAGGAGAAGAAAAAGCAGGAGGAGGAGGTGTCCACGTTACGCAAGGATGTCACCGCCCTAAAGATCATGAAAGTGTAAGAGGGGTGCTGAATGGGGGGAACCAGAACAGCACCTCAGCCCTGGCCTGCATGCTTTTAGGAACTATGAGCAGATTGTGAAGGCACACCAGGACAACCCCCATGAAGGGGAGGACCAGGTCTCTGACCAGGTCAAGTTCAACGTGTTTCAAGGCATCATGGATTCCCTGTTCCAGTCCTTCAATGCCTCCATCTCAGTGGCCAGCTTCCAGGAGCTGTCAGCGTGTGTCTTCAGCTGGATCGAGGAGCACTGTAAGCCTCAGGTATGGGGCAACAATAGGCACAGGGTCTGCGGTTGTCTATTTCTTCCTCTGCTGCCCTCGCCAGACCCTGCGGGAGATTGTGATTGGCGTCCTGCACCAATTGAAAAACCAGCTTTACTGACCGGTTCTTGGAAACCTGGAGAACAGCCAACAAGAGGCCCTTGAATCTCTACGTGGCCACTGAACTGCTGGGCCCGGGAGACTGGACTACAACACCTCACACTGGTCAGCTGGTTTCTACTTGGTGTTTGGTTTTTCCCAGCCCCATTTTATCTTCAGCGGAGCCGCGGTGTTTGTTTTGTGAAAGCTTCTGATTAATTTATTATATTGACGATAAAACTCAAACCTACCCAGCCTTCCCCCCACTCCATGGAAGTCCTTGGGATGGGCGTCTGCTCTGGACACCCCAAAGAGCTCCTGCCCTCTCAGCCCTTTATTCAAGCCTCAGATTTCTGCTCATGATCTACATAGATTTGGAAACTGTTTTCCTCTGTTTTGGTCTCTTGGGCAACATTTTTGGCCCAAGTTTGGGCAACATTTGGCCCAAGTTTGGGCATTTTGGCAGTAGCTGTATGGGAGAAAAAGAGTAAGAGGAAATATTCCCACAGCCATGAAGGGTGAAAGGGCACCTTGTGCCTAGACTAGGGCTGCCTGGTCAGTCCCAGGTGAGGCCAAGGGCTTTCTGGCCATCTCAGGGAGGGGCCACCAGGTTCCTCCCCTCACCCCATATTCCATCACCTTCCTCCTCTGCTCTGGGTGGTAAGGGAAGCCCTCCCGGTTCCCACAGGCTATGATGCTGCATGGCAGAGGCAGGTATAACACAGCACTACATATTGGAAATTTTTTATTTTTCTAAATACCAATGCAGTTTTGCTACGGTTACAATTTTGAAATATTAACTGAGCCTCAAAATCACCCTTTCTGTCAAGCATATCTTGGCCTCTCCCATGTCTCAGTGTTGCCTGCATTTCTCCCAGGACTTGGGGGTGGGGTGAAAAGCGTACAAAAGATACTTAAAAGGGCTCCTGGGGTACACAAGCCCAGCAGGTCCTGAGTGAAGCCGTGGGCCCTCCAAATGCTCGTTTTATAGCAACCTCTCTCTACCCTAGTTCTCCAAATTCACTTCTGCCTTCCTCAGGTTTGATATCTGGCAGGTTTGACTATCCAGAGGAAATTAAATATTTTTATATAAAATTAAATTATAATAAATATTGCCAAATGCTTTCCTTTAGCATTGTTCCAAGTCTAAATGTTAACCTCAAGCTACTGCAATTTAGACAATGAAATGGGCTGGGTCTACCCCCAGCCACCAGCCCTCATCCTCTCTACCCAGTGCTCTGGTTTATGCTTGTCTCCTGACTGCTCTGCTTAAAGGTGAAAGTAGCAGGAACAACAACAAAAGCCAACCAAAAACAAGGTAGCCAGTGCAAGACATCTCACTCTTCTGACATCCTGCAGTCCCCACCAGTCCTGACCGTGGGCCCCTCAGGGGTCTGGGAGTGTGACGTTGTAATCTTCATCCGTCTCTATCCCAACTTCCTCCTGTGAGACAGGGAGACAAGTGAATGAGATGTCACCAGGATAAGACCACAGGGAAGCAAAGAAGGAAGAGAGCTCCACTTACAAAGAACTGCTTCTTGCTCTTGGGGTATCCTTCAAGTATTGCATCAGACAGCTCTGTAGCCTGACAAGAAATAAAACCACCCGTTTTCAGATGGGCAGCACTGGGCACTGCCTGTCAGTTTATGATATT